AGAAATAATTTTGATAGAATAAAATGAATCCTTAATTCTTCTTGATTAACTTGGAAATGGCCAAGATGCACACCTGGACTTTCGGTCTCACACAAGAGTTGTTTCATTACCTCCCTATTTTAACAGTGAGCGTCGAGCTACCAGCAGCTAAAAAGGAAATGGAGATTTCGTCTTTGCTCCCAAAGAACTATTTAAAGCTTTAGTAGTTGTGTCATCTGTAATAAAAGACGTAATGCTGACTCAAGGAGTTAATGAGAAATAAGACAACGCCTTCCAGTGGACAAGTAGCCAATAAATGTTAGTTTTTCTTCGTACCAGGAATCCAAACATTCCAGGTATGAAGCCAGATTAGGTGGCTTCACGACTGTGGACTCGCAGTCTGCCCTTGAGGAATTTCTTATTGAAGAAGAAAAAGAGGGGGGACACGGGGCCCAGACCCCCAGCACCCGGCTTTCGAGCAGGCTCCACGGGTCCGGGTCCGGGTCCGTTTTCCCTTTCGCCAGCTGGGGCCCCGTTCGAACCTCTCCCAACTACAACGCGGAGGCTCCGACGCCCCGGCCCCAGCTTTGTTTTGCCTCCGGGAGCCGCGCGCCACCGGGGACCCGCGGGGAGCCGTTCTCACTCCGAAGCTGTCTGCTCACCTGCAAATCGGAGACAGCGCCCTTTCACTTACGATCCTTATAAAAGACGCTTATAAAACATTTTATTCAGTGTTACATTAAAAAGACGTTTATGAAAGCAATTTATAAAGCCCTAGTGGGAGACCGAGATTGGTGTTAATGTAACTGGAGTAAGGGCTGCTCCGATTGCTGCAGAAATTCGACATTAGCCTTCACCGCACCTGCGGAGCAGCGGGAGCCAGGTGAGCAGCAATTTCCCCTCAGGGACTTCCTCCGCGTTCTCCGCATTTTCTGTCGGCGGAACTGAATCCCAACAGTAGAAAAACGTGGCTCCGCCCATCACCTTTCCTTTAAAGGACGCGGGGTGAAGCCCCGCCCACTACGGAGAGCGAAGGGGACTCGCCGCAGATCCGCTGTACTTGCGTCCGCTACAGTATGTCAATCGCTTGCCCCAGCACAGGTAATGCTAAATATGAGGCGTGCGGAGCGGTGCGCGGACCGGCATCGGGAGGGCGTGGCCTTAGGGGGCGCCCCTGTGGAGGAGGCACCCGGAAGGTCAGGGCTACCCCGTCCCGCCGGTACCGAGGGCGGAGAGGCTCCGCAGGTCCTGCTGCGGAGTCGGAGGGTTCTGCCGGGCTGTAAAGCCATTTTCAGCGAGGCCGCTGCACGAACTTCCGAGGGATGTTAGACCTAGAGTTGCCGCCAGCCCCACTGAGCTTTTCTAGTTCCGTCCCGACATGCGCGCCCTCGTTTGTGCGCACGCACGCACGCAGTACGTCGCTACGTCCCGTCTCTAGCCCTGGCGCTCCGCCGGTCCCGTTCTGCAGGTGGGCGTCGCCGCCGACTTACCAACAACCGGGTCGGGGGCTCCCGGAAGTGCTCTTGCGGCTTACTGCCTGGCACAGGTGGGGCAGAGCGAGCCAGGCGAAGGGCGCCTAATTACTTTTACTTTTCTTTTGTGTTTATTAGCTGTCATTCTTCTCTACAGAAGAGCTTCTCCTCATCAACTGGGGATGATTACAGTTCTTCCTAAAAAAGGTAGGATAAATGCTCAGTTCTTTTTATTTAATATGTACTGCATCCTCATAAATAAAGCCCTAAGATGACACTCGCTTTTGGAGTTGGCACTACAAGATGCATGAGAAATACAGTTGATCCTAGAACAACACAGGTTTGAACTGCATGGGGTCCACATATATGTGGATTTTCCTCCACCTTTGCCACCCCTGAGAGAAGACCAACCCCTCCTCTTGCTCCTCCTCCTCAGCCTACTTGATGTGAAGACAATGAGGATGAAGACCTTTATGGTGATCCACTTCCACTTAATAGTAAATATATTTTCTCTTCTTTATGATTTTCTATTTTAATGAACTCTTCTTACTACTTTCTTAGGATGGCTGCTCTTTTTCTAAAGAGGTTAACACTACAAACTGTAAAGTCTGAAAATAGTTGCATTAGATGTTTTGGTAAACACATCCTGCAAAAGACAGCACCAGCACAGTTGTCCCCTATTGCTTCTGCCCCAAGACTCTCCTTCCTAATTCATGCAAAAGCCTTTAGTACCGCTGAAGACACCCAGAATGAAGGAAAAAAGACAAAAAAGAATAAAACAGCTTTTAGTAACGTTGGAAGAAAAATTAGTCAGCGAGTTATTCACTTATTTGATGAGAAGGGCAATGATTTGGGAAACATGCACCGAGCAAATGTGATTAGACTTATGGATGAGCGAGACCTGCGACTGGTTCAAAGGAACACCAGCACAGAACCTGCAGAGTATCAGCTCATGACAGGATTGCAGATCCTCCAGGAGCGGCAGAGGCTGAGGGAGATGGAGAAGGCGAACCCCAAAACTGGTAGGTATTTTGCTGTTGGCTCCCTGAATCCTGTAGTCCTTGCACCCTATCTGTTTCAAACCAGGACCAACCCTGAGAAAGGAACTGATTTTGTCTTCAAATATTGGACAACATGATTTGGACACAAAGACTAAACAGATTCAGCAGTGGATTAAGAAAAAACACCTAGTCCAGATTACCATAAAGAAAGGAAAAAATGTAGACGTGTCAGAAAATGAAATGGTAAGTAAAGAAGGTACAAGCCACTGCTTGTGTAAATTAATCTTTGGCTGTTTCCCTTTTTTAGGAGGAGATATTTCATCAAATACTCCAGACTATGCCTGGAATAGCTACATTCTCATCTAGGCCACAAGCTGTTCAAGGAGGAAAAGCTTTAATGTGTGTTCTTCGTGCTTTCAGCAAAAATGAGGAGAAGGCATATAAAGAAACTCAAGAGACCCAGGAAAGAGACACTTTGAACAAAGACCATGGAAATGATAAGGAATCAAATGTTCTGCATCAGTAATTTTAATAAAGAAAAGCATGCTCTGAGAGAAAGCTCGCTCCTTGGTCTGCAGTCCTTTAAACAA